GTTCCTAGGTGGAGGCATCATCACACAGAAATACTTGCCTTCCAGTCCCTTGTGAGAAGTCAATGAGACAATAAATATGCAAGCACTCTGAATGGCAGGCTGCACTATACAAAAAAACAGTAGCCAAAGGCAGCAGCGATAACACTTGTTTTTAAAAAATTGGATTCCAAGTTGCTCTAGAGCAAAAACTGTGAGACAGAAAATTGTCACTGGGCAGGCAGTGTGAAATGGTTGAAAGAACTACACTTCCGAGTCAGATATCACTTCCAGGCTCCCCCTTTATGACCTGTAGTCCTTCGGTATTTAAAATCTCTAATGAGCATAAGTTTCTTCACCTGCAAAACCAGGAAGGGAATTCCTACCTCACAGAATGAGACGTTAGTGAAACAAGTACATAACCCACCTAGTGCCAGGCATTTAGTAGGTGCTCAATTTAAAAATTGCACTCAACATCATTATCAGTGTTCGAGTGCAAGTCCCAAAGGTTCCTTGGGAGGCTGTAACTAATCAGGAGTAGGAGAAAGTTGAGGAATTGGAGTCCGTGTACATAGTGGGACTAGAACCCAGGTTTCCTGCCTAACTAATGGAAGTTAAGCAGGCCTCTACGGGCCTGTCTTCCAAGCTGCAGACGAACCCTCAGGACCTACCAGCTCCATCGCTAGATACTGTGAACTCCGCCTACAGCCCCCAGGCCCAACCAGGCTCGAGCGTCAAGTCACTGCACCATAATACTTCGGTCCCACGGCACTTTGCTACGACCGAGGTATTACAGTGCAAAACACCCTCAAAAGCCACAGCCTGAATCACCACTTAAAAATGCGACAGGGCAGGTAGGGCAGACGCGAGACTTACGTGATTAGGGGTAGACCCGAAGACGTACTCTTCAGTGTGCGGAAGGATCCCCAACGGGATGCCCTCCCGCGGCCGCCGCAGTCGCCGCTGTCGCCGCTGAATACAGTTCAAACCTCGCGGGAGGCCCCGGGAGCCAATCGCTGCGCTCGCCCTCCGACCCGGAAGCAGAGCCACAGCGCGTCGCGGCAGCCCCCAAGGAAGACCAGCCTGCCTCTGGTCGGTTCCTGGCGCTCTGCGGTGCGTATCGAGCTGGGAGCCCGAGAGGCCGGCATTGTAATTGTACCTGTGCTCTAATCCACAGTTTCGTGACCTTGTCCAGTAGAAGGCTATTTAATTTTCACAACTGCTTGAATTTTGACATACAAGATGAAGCAAGATGCCTCAAGAAATGCTGCCTACACTGTGGATTGTGAAGATTATGTGCATGTGGTAGAATTTAATCCCTTTGAGAATGGGGATTCAGGAAACCTAATTGCATATGGTGGCAATAATTATGTGGTCATTGGCACGTGTACGTTTCAGGTTAGTCTACAAAACTGCACCGAATGACAGTGTACTTATTAAAACATTTACTGTGTATGCTTAGGAAGAAGAAGCAGACGTTGAAGGCATTCAGTATAAAACACTTCGAACATTTCACCATGGAGTCAGGGTTGATGGCATAGCTTGGAGCCCAGAGACTAGACTTGATTCATTGCCTCCAGTAATCAAGTAAGTTTAACAGTACCAAATGCATTCCTTACAAATTGGTATATTTTTGTTTTTTTGCTTCCAGATTTTGTACTTCAGCTGCTGATATGAAAATTAGATTATTTACTTCAGATCTTCAGGATAAAAATGAATATAAGGTATGTTGACAACCATATAAATCTTTAGAGCTCTTGCTAAGCTTTCTGTTTCTCTTTCTGTCAGGTTTTAGAGGGCCATACCGATTTCATTAATGGTTTGGTGTTTGATCCCAAAGAAGGCCAAGAAATTGCAAGTGTGAGTGACGATCACACCTGCAGGTATGTTGCTTATGTTATAACCACATTTTTAACAATTAACATTATACTGTTATTCTTTTATTAGGATTTGGAACTTGGAAGGAGTGCAAACAGCTCATTTTGTTCTTCATTCTCCTGGCATGAGTGTGTGCTGGCATCCTGAGGAGACTTTTAAGGTTATTATTTATAATTTAACTCTCTTATCAAAATTGAGTTTCTTTTTATTTTTCTGTCTTACAGCTAATGGTTGCAGAGAAGAATGGAACAATCCGGTTTTATGATCTTTTGGCCCAACAGGCTATTTTATCTCTTGAATCAGAACAAGTGCCATTAATGTCAGCACACTGGTGCTTAAAAAACACCTTCAAAGTTGGAGCCGTTGCAGGAAATGATTGGTTAATTTGGGATATTACTCGGTCCAGGTACTTTCTTGATATGTTTGTCTATTACACACTAATTCATAAAATGCAAAATATTATCTTTTAGTTATCCTCAAAATAAGAGACCTGTTCACATGGATCGAGCCTGCTTATTCAGGTAATGTACCGTTTTTGTTGGAGCTGTGATTTGATACTTAATTTTACGCTTCCTTATTTCTTAGGTGGTCCACAATTAGTGAAAATCTGTTTGCAACCACTGGTTATCCTGGCAAAATGGCAAGCCAGTTTCAAATTCATCATTTAGGACACCCTCAGGTAATGTGGAAATGTTTTGTAACATACGTGCTTGTGCTTCTTTAATTCTTCACATATTTTATAGCCCATCCTCATGGGTTCTGTAGCCGTTGGATCTGGACTGTCCTGGCATCGAACTCTCCCTCTGTGTGTAATTGGAGGAGACCACAAGCTGTTGTTTTGGGTGACTGAAGTATAAAGTGTTTTCTGTACCTTAGATTCACAAACTTTGTATTTTTAGTACATATTTTGAAGAATTTCTATAGTACATATTTTGAAGAATTTTTATATCAAATATACCGTATACTTTAGAAAATGTCTCAGTTGCTTTTATTAAATAAAATGTTGATGGTTTGAAAAATTATTTTTCTACTCTGTTCTCTGTGTGTGTATATATATATATTTTTAATCTTACAAAATCATATTGACTCAGCAGCTCACCTCCAGAGAAGAGATGACTAAGGAAAAATAATGCTTTTGAGTTTATCAAAAAAGGAGTATTTGAAGTGTATCCTGTTTTCTATACTTTGAGTATATGCTGTTTTTCTAATTCTCAGGGACACATTTATCAAAAGAGAAAAAAAGGCCAGGTACAATGGCTCACACTTGTAATCCCAACACTTTGGGAGGCTGAAGGGAGTGGATCACTTGAGGTGAGGAGTTCAAGACCAACCTGGCCAACATGGTGAAACCCTATCTCTACTAAAAAAATAAAAATAAAAAAAATTAGCCAAGCATGGTTTGGAAGACTGAGGCAGGAGAATCACTTGAACCTGGAAGGCAGAGGTTACAGTGAGCCAAGATCGTGCCACTTCACTGCAGCCTGGGCGACAGAGCGAGACTATCTCAAAAGAAAAAAAATCCAAGGAGAAAAAAATATCTTAGGGTATTCTGGAAGTGGTTGTTGAGTATATATATGTGTATGTGTACTCAATTTAATGTAAAAAATTGTTTTCAGTTTCTTAAATATGTGATTGATTATATTGCTCAACCCTGTTTATTATACGCAGATTCCTTTGGACGAGGTGTTCTAACAGTCTTAGAACATCTGATATATGGGATCAAAAGTTACCTTGAAAAATGACTTCTAGTGTATACCTTTAACAGCCTCCTTTTTGTGAATTTTCACTGTTCTTACCAAGAAACTTAAGTGTTTTTGAGATGGGACCTGTTGGCAATGGAACTGTGTTCACCCTCTCAAAGATCATTAAAATCAACGTTATCTAAGACAGCTGTATCACATTTTTGGGATACATCATGGTACAGTCAGAAGCATATAAAATTATGGTTCTGCTTGTCAGTCACATACAGAATCCAATACATTTTGACAAACTGCCCATTCCTGCAAGTTAATGCCCTTTTTGAAGCTTCATTTCCTCTTGTAAAGTACAGATAGGAATCATTATTTTGTGGAGTTGCTGTAAAGATTAAATAAAGGTGAATGAAAATACCTAGTATGTGTCTGTCACGTGGTTCAGAGAT